CCCTTTTGGGAGATTTACGGGGCTAGAACAGGAGACCACCCCCGTTTTTTTGTTTGTTTGTTTTGTTTTTTGTTTTTGGTGAAACGTAGTCTCGCTCTGTCACCCAGGCTGGAGTGCAGTGGCGCGATCTCGGTCACTGCAACATCCGCCTCCAGGGTTCAAGCGATTCTTCTGCCTCTGCCTCCAGAGTAGCTGGGATTACAGGCGCGCATCACCACACCCGGCTAATTTTTGTATTTTTAGTAGAGACGGGGTTTCACCATGTTGGTCAGGCTGATCTCGAACTCCTGACCTCAAGTGATCCGCTCTCCTCAGCCTCCCAAAGTGCTGGGATTACAGGCGTAAGCCACTGAGCCCGGCCAGGAGACCTCTTTAAGAAGACTCGAGATGTCGACAATCCCAGTGGATGGATACCAACTTTAAAAAGAAAAGTTCAAAAGGCCTATGTGCCCATTAGCTGGGAGGGGCCAAGAAATATGGGAGTCCCTTATAGTGGGGGTAAAACGGCGGGTAAAGCTAGGTGGGCGGAACAGCAGCTTCTGGGGGAGACAAGCGGCAAAGAGGCTCACGACCGACTAGGGGCGACCAAGGCTGATAGCCGTTGGGGCCGTTGGGCGCCGGGAGCTGGCGCCCCGCCCTCTCTCCTCTCCCCCACCCTCCGCACCTCCCACCACCCTCGGTGTCCCCTGCGCGTGCGCGTGCAGACACCGGTTGCCAAACATTGCATCATCCCCGCCCCCCTTTCCTCCCCTCCCCCCCCGCTACACTCCCCTCCGCGCGCGCGCATGACTCACCCACCTCCTCCGTGAAGCCTCGTGACCCAAAGCCACTTCCGGGTCCGACACTACGTCGACCCCCTAGCGAGAGGGAGCGACGGGGGCGGTGCCGCGGGGCTCCTGAGTGGCGGATGCGAGGGACGGGGCGGGGCCAATGCCGGCGTGCCACTTTCTGATTGGTAGGTTTTGGGGTCCCGCCCCTGAGAGGAGGGCAAGGCCATGGTAAAAGATTACAGCCAGGCGCTCCCGAGGTCAGAGACTTAAGTCTAAGGCACTGAGCGTATCATGTTAAAGATGAGCGGGTGGCAGCGACAGAGCCAAAATCAGAGCTGGAACCTGAGGAGAGAGGCGAGTACTGATTCCCATCTACCTTTTACCCTAAATGGCTGACATTTCTCTTTGTTGCCCACAGTGTTCAAGAAGGAAGTGTATCTTCATACATCACCACACCTGAAAGCAGGTAAACTTAACCTACCCTTTTCCAAAAATTTTAAACGGCAGGACAGTAAATATTTTAGATGTTAAAAGTCCTATAGTCTCTAGCGTGACTCTTCATCTCTGCCACTGTAGCACCAAAGCAGCCATAAACAATATGTAAATAAACAGATGTGGCTGTATTCCAGTACAACTTTACCTACAAAAACAGGCATCAGACCAGCTTGCCAACTTGTGGCATAGACTGTTTGCTACATGGAGCTTGTTCCAGCCACTCCCCATTATCCTGCAGATGTGCTTTTCCAGACTGATCCAACTGCAGAGATGGCAGCTGAGTCATTGCCTTTCTCCTTCGGGACACTGTCCAGCTGGGAGCTGGAAGCCTGGTATGAGGACCTGCAAGAGGTCCTGTCTTCAGATGAAAATGGGGGTACCTATGTTTCACCTCCTGGAAATGAAGAGGTAAGAATGTTAGCCCTAAAGCTAAAGGGGGATATCTATGTTCCCTTTCCTCATTTCCTTGAAGGAAGAATCAAAAATCTTCACCACTCTTGACCCTGCTTCTCTGGCTTGGCTGACTGAGGAGGAGCCAGAACCAGCAGAGGTCACAAGCACCTCCCAGAGCCCTCACTCTCCAGATTCCAGTCAGAGCTCCCTGGCTCAGGAGGAAGAGGAGGAAGACCAAGGGAGAACCAGGAAACGGAAACAGAGTGGTCATTCCCCAGCCCGGGCTGGAAAGCAGCGCATGAAGGAGAAAGAACAGGAGAATGAAAGGAAAGTGGCACAGCTAGCTGAAGAGAATGAACGGCTCAAGCAGGAAATCGAGCGCCTGACCAGGGAAGTAGAGGCGACTCGCCGAGCTCTGATTGACCGAATGGTGAATCTGCACCAAGCATGAACAATTGGGAGCATCAGTCCCCCACTTGGGCCACACTACCCACCTTTCCCAGAAGTGGCTACTGACTACCCTCTCACTAGTGCCAATGATGTGACCCTCAATCCCACATACGCAGGGGGAAGGCTTGGAGTAGACAAAAGGAAAGGTCTCAGCTTGTATATAGAGATTGTACATTTATTTATTACTGTCCCTATCTATTAAAGTGACTTTCTATGAGCCAAGGTCTTTTACTTTTTCTTCTTGCCTTTAGGGG